TTTTTCTTTCTCCCCTTTGGTTCCCTTTCTCTGGTCTCCCTCTGATCTCTTCCTCCCTCTCCCTTTGCCTCGCACTCGTGATTGTGGACACCGGGACCACTGGACTCGGAGTTCGGCTCAGGGCTGCGGGCTCAGGGATGTGCGGGTTCTCAAAAGAGCAGCGGAGTCCGAGCCGAGTCCGCTGACGGGCTCACGAGCGCTGCGCCTATTGGCTCCCTGGCACGTCGGCGTCCCTCGCTCGCGCGGGCGCGGCCAATAGGGGCGCGGGGCCGGACGCGCGGCCTCGGTGGCGGGGGCGCGGGCCCGGCGCGGCGCGGCGCGGGGAGCGGCGGTAGTGGCCGTGACGTCACGGGAGGGGGTCGGCGCCGCCCGCCAGCAGCCGGATTACAAGCGAACGCGCCCGGCAGCGGCCGGAGTCGCCCGGCATCGCGTCTCCGCCGCTTCCTCCTTCTGTGCCTGCTCCTTCTCGTCGTCCTCCTCTTCCTCCTCCTCCTCGGGTTGCCGCAACCGCTGCGGCCGTGTCTGCCCCGCAACTTTCCAAGAAAGTTCAGAAACTCGGCTACGGGGCTGCCGAGTGGCGCGCGGCTGCCACCTCGGGAGCCGCGGGGGAGTTCCGAGGGCGCGCGGCCGCCCGGGCTTCGCGGTCGCTGCACCTGCCGCGTCCGCCGCCGCCACCGCTGCCGCCCGGTGCCAGGCTGTGGGCAGACCCCGGCAGCGGCGGCGGCGGCGGCTTTGGCGTAGCTTCCCGCCGCCTGCGCCTTCGCCTTCGCCTGCGCCTTCGCCTTCGCCTTCGCCTTCGCCTGGGTCCTCCGCGCCGCCACCGCCGCGCCACGTGCGCAGTCGTTCCTGGAGCGCAAGTTCCGAGTTTTCTCAGAAATTTTTTTAACTCCCCCCGCCCCCCGCATCTTTTTTCTTTCCACCCCTACTTTTTGCATAAAAGAAAAAAAGTTGTGTCGAAAGTATCCACAGATTGCCACTTCCCAATTACCCTTCCTTCTCTCCCCGCCCCACTTTTTTTTTTTTAAGCGGCGGCAACATTGTTTGGTGTTTATTTTGTTTTACGATCGATAGCTTTCTTCGCTGGTTCGGGGCGGCTGCTGAACGGCGGAGTGGCGTGGACCTCATGTAGCAATGACAATGGAAGGGGCCAGCGGGTCGAGTTTTGGAATAGACACGATTTTGTCCAGTGCCAGTTCAGGCAGCCCAGGCATGATGAATGGAGATTTCCGCCCGCTCGGTGAGGCCAGGACCGCGGATTTTAGGAGTCAGGCCACCCCATCTCCCTGTTCGGAGATTGATACCGTAGGGACGGCGCCTTCTTCTCCTATCTCAGTCACCATGGAGCCCCCGGAGCCGCATCTGGTAGCAGACGCGACCCAGCATCATCACCACCTCCACCACAGCCAGCAGCCGCCGCCGCCGGCCGCGGCCCCGACGCAAAGTTTGCAGCCTTTGCCCCAACAGCAGCAGCCGCTGCCGCCACAGCAGCCGCCGCCGCCGCCCCCCCAGCAGCTGGGCTCGGCCGCCTCGGCCCCCAGGACTTCCACGTCTTCTTTTTTAATTAAGGACATCTTGGGCGACAGCAAACCTCTGGCGGCATGTGCACCCTACAGCACCAGCGTATCCTCTCCCCACCACACCCCGAAGCAGGAGAGCAACGCAGTGCACGAGAGCTTCAGGCCAAAGCTCGAGCAGGAGGACAGCAAGACCAAACTCGACAAGCGGGAGGATTCCCAGAGCGACATCAAATGCCACGGTGAGTCCCGCCACCCGGCGCTCTCGGCCGTCAACTTACCACCGTGGCTGGGTTTCTATGGTAGGGACAAAGGAGGAAGGAGACCGGGAGATTACGAGTAGCCGTGAGAGTCCCCCTGTGAGAGCCAAGAAGCCTCGAAAAGCAAGGACAGCTTTTTCCGACCACCAGCTCAATCAACTGGAGCGTAGCTTTGAGCGGCAGAAGTACCTGAGCGTGCAGGATCGCATGGACCTGGCTGCAGCGCTCAACCTCACTGACACCCAAGTCAAGACCTGGTACCAGAACCGCAGGTAAGGGAGGCACTTTGGGGGAGCAAAGGTGTGGACAATTTTGCAATTCTATGTGCTTTAACAGGTGCTACTTTTCCTCTGAAACCCGAGCCGCTGGAATTCCCCCCACTTCATCCCCAAATCAATGAAGCCACACCTTCTCAAATTGAGACATCTGTGCAGCTGACACTTAGGTCCAGAGAGCCTGCGCGGTGCACCCCTTGGGCCCACCCCAGGCTGGTTCCAAAGGTTTGTAGCCAACAACACGGCCCGGCCCAGCTATTGCTATTCCCACAGAGCTGTCCCACCAGCCTCGGCGTAAATGTCCTTGCTTTGGCCTGTGAGGCGGCTGGGAGAAGCAGGATCCAAGCCTTGGTCAGTGTAGCTGCAGAGACTAGGAGAGCCCAGCTGGGTTAGAGTAGGTTTGGCAGCCGCAGCCTGGAGAATCGGCGGCTGGCCAAGCATCCGGACAGGGAGAAGGAAGGAGTGTGGGTCTGTCCCCTGTACTGGCTGCCTCTGCTGTCTCAACATGGAGCTAGAGTGCTGCAGAGCCTGCCTGGCACTGCTCCTTCTCTAGAAGGGAAATTAAGAAAGCAAAAGTGACTGCCAGTGCTCGCAGGGCCACGAAGTGTAGAGTGGAACCTGGGCAATCTGAGGCAGAGGTTTTGCTGTGTTTTCAAGCCTGGCACTCATCTCCTTGTCTCGATTTTCTCTACCCCTCCTTTTCTCCCGTTTGTGTTCTAATCGTCCATAAGTGCGGTTGGAAATGCCCATCCACTTGTCATCTTTACCATAATTTTCTGTCTCATTACATACGGTTTCAGCCACCCTAATTCTGTCGGAAAACATTAGTGTCATTTGTAGCCAATTTAAAATGGGCGACATGTTTATTAATTTGGCTGGAGCTGCCGGGTATGGATGGCCCACCAGCCCTGCGTTCCTTCATAAGGTATTTGAGCAAACGCCCGCTCTCTTCTTCCTAGCAGGGTGTGCAGCGGGGGAGGGAGGAGACTGAGAAAAGCTGATCACAGGTTTTAATTGTTACTTTATCTCTGAGGAGGAAATACCTTGAAATGCATTCACCCCCACCTCAGAATGGCCAGGAGGTACTTTGCCCTTGGGAGAACCCTCCCTCAAATGAATTCCATTTTGAGACCTTGTTGCCATCCTCCCCTTAAGCCCCCTGCCCACTGTAAGGTCCTGTCAGGCTTATGAGAGAAATATGTCTCCCAGCCCTGGGGACTGAGAGGGGCTGGGGTCCCTGGCTTAGGAGTCTCTGCATCCCTTTGTTTACGGTTTCTTCTCTCACAGCCTGGCGGGGAAGGAAGAGGGGCTGAGAGCAGACTCTTTGGGATTGTTGGGAGTTGGGAGATGTGGAAGGGGAACTAAGGAAGGAGGAAAGTGACTGCTTGTGGAAGTCTCCTTTGGCCCTAAGGAAAGTTTCCAGAAGTAGCCAAACTACAAGGGGGGCGACAGCAGAGCAGAGGTTTAGGAAAAGGAAGCAAGGCCTGTAGGATTTCATTTGTGAGGGTCTCAGCCACTGAAGGTGTAATTTACAAAACTGGCTTTGGGTTTGGGTCTTTCTGGGAGCAAGGCTGGGGCAGGAGATGTGGTGCATTGCCAGTTTGAAGAGGTCTCTGAGTCTTCCTGCCACCCAGGGAGAATGAAGGAGGAGGCAGGAAGGGGCCAGAGAAGGGGCCGGGTCTTGGTGCCTGGACCATGCCCACAGCTGCTGGG